CTGACGCAAGCTAAAGTTTGAGAACCATTGTGTTAAGCTAACTGCTTTCTATGTATGATGTTATTTAAACCTGGCAATTCTTATGTATTGTTGCCAGCAGAGTGCAGTGGTTAAGAGCAGAATCTGGAGCTAGGCTGAGTTTCAATTCCACCTCTCCTAGCTTTGTGATATTAGGTCTTATTTCTTTATCTGCGACAGGGATAGTAATAGCGCCTATAGCCAGCACGGTGGCTCACTGCCCATAATCCCAGCACTTTGGGAGGCCAAGGCGGGCGGATCACTTGAGGTCAGAAGTTCAAGACCAGCCTGGCCAACATGGTGAAACCCCGTCTCTACTAAAAATATAAAAATTAGCTGGGTGTGGTGGCGCACGACCGTAGTCCCAGCTACTCAGGAGGCTGAGGCAGGAGAATCGCTTGAACCCAGAAGGCGGAGGTTGCAGCGAGCCGAGATGGTGCCACTGCACTCCAGCCTGGGCGACAGAGCGAGACTCCGTCTCAATTAAAAAAAAAACAATAATAATGATAATAGCGCCTACCTCATGGGGTTGTTGTGGAATTAAACATCATCAGTAAGGTGCTTAGAACAGTGACAGAACCTGGATTTTAATCTCCCTTGGCCTCCAATAGCTGTGCATGCCCCAGGACTAGGTAACGGCCTTGCCCAGGACGGGTATGGGGCGGGTGGTGTGTGCCCTGTGTCCAAGGGTTGCAGCCCCTCTGACCCTGGCGTGCCCTGTGATCTGGTCCAAGGTGCTAGGCCTCTGACTGGAGTCGGGCTTGCCATCGGCGGTGCTGGGGAGCGGGCTGCTCTCGTGCAGGCAGCCCCACCAGCCAGCCGGGCTGCGAAGCTGCCTAGCACGGTCTGAGCATTCGCCTTACTCGCTGGCTGCTTACACCCCGACGCCGCTGCCGCCACCGCCGCCGCCGCCGCCGCCGCCCTAAGCACCGCCCGTCGCCCTCTCACCCCGCGGCAGCGGCGGCGGCGGCGGCGGCGGAAGCGGGGGGGCGGGCCAGGCCGGGGCGGGGCCGCAAGCGGCATGGAGGAGGCGGAGGCCGCGGCGAGCCGGGCCGAGCAGTGAGGGCCCTAGCGGGGCCCGAGCGGGGCCCGGGGCCCCTAAGCCGTGAGTGCCTCCGCGTGGGTGTCCGGAACGGGTAGCGCTGCCGGTGCAGGTCTCCTGAGCCCTCGGGCGGCTCCGGGCCCTGGGAGGAGGAGAGAAGCTGGGGCAGATAGGATGGGACGAGGGTTGAAGACTGGGGCAGGAGAGGTCGCTCTTTGCTCACCACAGGCTTGGGAAGGCCTGGAACTTGGTCCTTGTAGGGGCTAACGAACTTTGAGCCGATTATTTGGCCTCCACCCTTGGACAGCCTTGATTCAGAGAGTTACTCCAGTCTCAGGGAATTTCCAGGTGATCCAACCCCACTGAAGGGTTTCCTGCCATCTTACCCCATGTGGCCCTCTGGTCCCTTCAGATTCCTGAAGTCATGGGCTGGCCAGGACATTGGTGACCCGCCAATCCGGTATGGACGACTGGAAGCCCAGCCCCCTCATCAAGCCCTTTGGGGCTCGGAAGAAGCGGAGCTGGTACCTTACCTGGAAGTATAAACTGACAAACCAGCGGGCCCTGCGGAGATTCTGTCAGGTATAGAGATGTCCCAAACCCTCCCCACCGAGCTCCTCTTAATCATCCCTACCCCTCCCCTCAGACAGGGGCCGTGCTTTTCCTGCTGGTGACTGTCATTGTCAATATCAAGTTGATCCTGGACACTCGGCGAGCCATCAGTGAAGCCAATGAAGACCCAGAGCCAGAGCAAGACTATGGTAGGGCTAGGCTAAGGATGGGGTAGGGGGCCAGACTATCTCCATGACCTGTTGTACCCCACAGATGAGGCCCTAGGCCGCCTGGAGCCCCCACGGCGCAGAGGCAGTGGTCCCCGGCGGGTCCTGGACGTAGAGGTGTATTCAAGTCGCAGCAAAGTATATGTGGCAGTGGATGGCACCACGGTCAGTGGGCCAGGGTCTGGTGTACAGTCACTAAAAGCTGGACTTTGTCTCTGCCACTGTGTAGGTGCTGGAGGATGAGGCCCGGGAGCAGGGCCGGGGCATCCATGTCATTGTCCTCAACCAGGCCACGGTGAGTTTCTAGGGGTGGGTGACCCAGAGGGCCACCAACTCACCAGAAGTATATCCCCTGCCAGGGCCACGTGATGGCAAAACGTGTGTTTGACACGTACTCACCTCATGAGGATGAGGCCATGGTGCTATTCCTCAACATGGTAGCGCCCGGCCGAGTGCTCATCTGCACTGTCAAGGTCAGTTATTCTGTCCTGACCCTGACCCCTACAGTCAGGCTAACTGCCTTCTCTGGTCCCCCAGGATGAGGGCTCCTTCCACCTCAAGGACACAGCCAAGGCTCTGCTGAGGAGCCTGGGCAGCCAGGCTGGCCCTGCCCTGGGCTGGAGGGACACATGGGCCTTCGTGGGACGAAAAGGAGGTGCCGGCATCAGAGGCCATCCACTCTGTAGTCCCCCATGGCCCTCATTCCTGCCTCCTGCCAGGTCCTGTCTTCGGGGAGAAACATTCTAAATCACCTGCCCTCTCTTCCTGGGGGGACCCAGTCCTGCTGAAGACAGATGTGCCATTGAGCTCAGCAGAAGGTGGAGTTAGTGGAGCATGGATGGGGCAGGGCATGCCTCCATGACAACCGCATCCTTCCCTCAGAGGCAGAGTGCCACTGGGCAGACACAGAGCTGAACCGTCGCCGCCGGCGCTTCTGCAGCAAAGTTGAGGGCTATGGAAGTGTATGCAGCTGCAAGGACCCCACACCCATCGAGTTCAGCCCTGACCCAGTGAGTGGGGCCTTAAGACAGTGAGGTTTGGAAAGGCAAGAGCTAAACGCTATTTCTCCCACAGCTCCCAGACAACAAGGTCCTCAATGTGCCTGTGGCTGTCATTGCAGGGAACCGACCCAATTACCTGTACAGGTAAGCCTGGGAATGGGCTATACCCAGCACTGAAGTGACCCTAACCTATCCCTGGGCTCCCCAGGATGCTGCGCTCTCTGCTTTCAGCCCAGGGGGTGTCTCCTCAGATGATAACAGTTTTCATTGACGGCTACTATGAGGTGAGCAGGACTTGGGGGGTGCCTCGGGTGGACTCACATGGTGAGCAGTGGCCATGTCCCCCAGGAACCCATGGATGTGGTGGCACTGTTTGGTCTGAGGGGCATCCAGCATACTCCCATCAGCATCAAGAATGCCCGCGTGTCTCAGGTACTGCATAGGCAAGTGGGGATGGGGCAGACGCTCATGTGCCCTATTCCCACCCCACTCCCAGCACTACAAGGCCAGCCTCACTGCCACTTTCAACCTGTTTCCGGTGAGTACTAAGGATACAACTCTTGGGCCTGGTTTGGGACCATGATGTCCCATTCCCCTTCTAGGAGGCCAAGTTTGCTGTGGTTCTGGAAGAGGACCTGGACATTGCTGTGGATTTTTTCAGGTGAGGGGAGTCTCTAGGTTTCAGTTGAGGTCCTCCCTGAACTCTTTGACCCTGCCTCTCTCAGTTTCCTGAGCCAATCCATCCACCTACTGGAGGAGGATGACAGCCTGTACTGCATCTCTGCCTGGAATGACCAGGTAGGCTGGAATGACCAGGGTTTAGCAGGCGATAATACCTCCCACTATGGCACCCTGTCCCCAGGGGTATGAACACACGGCTGAGGACCCAGCACTACTGTACCGTGTGGAGACCATGCCTGGGCTGGGCTGGGTGCTCAGGAGGTCCTTGTACAAGGAGGAGCTTGAGCCCAAGTGGCCTACACCGGAAAAGGTAACTGTCAGGGTAGGGTGAGGGGGCTGGAGTCTTAACCTTCATCGTGGTCCATGTCTGCCAGCTCTGGGATTGGGACATGTGGATGCGGATGCCTGAACAACGCCGGGGCCGAGAGTGCATCATCCCTGACGTTTCCCGATCCTACCACTTTGGCATCGTCGGCCTCAACATGAATGGCTACTTTCACGTGAGTGGGAGGCAGGGAGCAGGGCACAGTGTGGTGCTGATTTTCACTCTCATACCCACTCCAGGAGGCCTACTTCAAGAAGCACAAGTTCAACACGGTTCCAGGTGTCCAGCTCAGGAATGTGGACAGGTTGGGGCTGGCAGCAGGGCAAGGGGTGGATAACTCCCCTGACCCATTTCTCCCTCCTCTTCAGTCTGAAGAAAGAAGCTTATGAAGTGGAAGTTCACAGGCTGCTCAGGTATGGCCTAGGACAATTGGGGTGTAGCAGGGTCTTGGCTATATTCTCCCACCCTCTACTGCAGTGAGGCTGAGGTTCTGGACCACAGCAAGAACCCTTGTGAAGACTCTTTCCTGCCAGACACAGAGGGCCACACCTACGTGGCCTTTATTCGAATGGAGAAAGATGATGACTTCACCACCTGGACCCAGCTTGCCAAGGTGCTCCAATACCATGCCCACCCTGGAGAACCCCATGTCTCTGTCTCCATCCCACCCTCACTAGTGCCTCCATATCTGGGACCTGGATGTGCGTGGCAACCATCGGGGCCTGTGGAGATTGTTTCGGAAGAAGAACCACTTCCTGATGGTGGGGGTCCCGGCTTCCCCCTACTCGTGAGTGACCCTTTTCTGCCCTGGGAAACAGGCTTCTCTATACATTCTTGTATTATTTTCCCAGAGTGAAGAAGCCACCCTCAGTCACCCCAATTTTCCTGGAGCCACCCCCAAAGGAGGAGGGAGCCCCAGGAGCCCCAGAACAGACATGAGACCTCCTCCAGGACCCTGCGGGGCTGGGTACTGTGTACCCCCAGGCTGGCTAGCCCTTCCCTCCATCCTGTAGGATTTTGTAGATGCTGGTAGGGGCTGGGGCTACCTTGTTTTTAACATGAGACTTAATTACTAACTCCAAGGGGAGGGTTCCCCTGCTCCAACACCCCGTTCCTGAGTTAAAAGTCTATTTATTTACTTCCTTGTTGGAGAAGGGCAGGAGAGTACCTGGGAATCATTACGATCCCTAGCAGCTCATCCTGCCCTTTGAATACCCTCACTTTCCAGGCCTGGCTCAGAATCTAACCTATTTATTGACTGTCCTGAGGGCCTTGAAAACAGGCCGAACCTGGAGGGCCTGGATTTCTTTTTGGGCTGGAATGCTGCCCTGAGGGTGGGGCTGGCTCTTACTCAGGAAACTGCTGTGCCCAACCCATGGACAGGCCCAGCTGGGGCCCACATGCTGACACAGACTCACTCAGAGACCCTTAGACACTGGACCAGGCCTCCTCTCAGCCTTCTCTTTGTCCAGATTTCCAAAGCTGGATAAGTTGGTCATTGATTAAAAAAGGAGAAGCCCTCTGGGGATGTCTTGTGATTGTGATTTTGTGTGTCAGG